CCAGAGGGGGATGCCAGCAACCACACACCTTGGTGGGATGCCCTTCACCTTCCAATTGCCAAGTGGCCATGGCCTCATGCACAGTGCATCCGTGGGGCCTCCAGAGTTGGCCCGAGTGGCTGGCGCCCTAATTCCTTTAGGCTGAAGCCCAGGAGTGTTTGCCACCCCCACCTCCCACCTGATCAGTGACCATTTGGGGTGTAAAGACAACAATTTCACAGCTCTGATGATCAGAAATGATGTAATGGCCACAGGCGGCTCCGCCTGCGTCATCCATGATTTCATCACACACCTCGGGAGGCTCAGGGTGACAGACAGTGCATGCAAGGTCACCCGGCCAGGAAGTGGCCAGGATGGATGTTAGCTCAGGCCTGACCAGCCCCCGGGGCCGCACTGCTGTCTTCCCGCTACCCTGCCTCTGGGTCCGTCCTGTTATCCAGGCTGGTGGGGGAAGCTCAGGCTGCAGGGCCAGCTCCTGCTCTCCTCCCACACCCTCCAGCCTGGTTCAAGCCATAGGCACCATCTGGGTCTTCGTCCTCATGCCCAGAGCCAGGCTCTGTGCCCAGCTTGTTGCAGGTCTCATCAAACCCTGACACAGCCTTAGGAGGCAGCCCCATTGCCATCTTCACTTTACAGAGGAGGAAACTGAGGCTCAGAGAGGCTCCCAGCTTGTGAGAGGAGGGGTCTGAGTAGGTGCGCCTGACTCCAAAGCCTGTGCTCACCACAGTTCCCAGGGATCCGCTCTGAGCCAGGCCCCTGTGGCCACCCAGCCCCTAGCCCCGTAGATCCCACCCCAGTGGGGCCCCGGGGGCACATACCTGGGTGGGCTCAGCAGCTCCCTCTGCAGGTGGACCCAGGGTGCGGTGAGACTGGGAGCACTGCCCAGTTCCCCACACTCACCTTTCACAACCCAACCAATGGCGCCATCGAGCAGGAAGGGTGAGAAAGAGGACACAGGAAGCCAGAGTGGTGGGGCTGCAGGGTGGGGGCAGGCCAGCTCAGCAGAGCCTGGGGCCAGAGGGCCAGACAGCCACAGAGCTCCTGGCGTGGGCAAGGCTGGCCAAGGATGGCGACGCCCAGGGGCCTGGGGGCCCTGCTCCTGCTCCTCCTGCTCCCGACCTCAGGTGAGTGGCTGGCACCTCATCCCCTCCTGCCAGCCCATTCACACTCTCTGCATTCCTTCCTTAGGTCAGGAAAAGCCCACCGAAGGGCCAAGAAACACCTGCCTGGGGAGCAACAACATGTACGACATCTTCAACTTGAATGACAAGGCTTTGTGCTTCACCAAGTGCAGGCAGTCGGGCAGCGACTCCTGCAATGTGGAAAACTTGCAGAGGTGAGGGGGCCCCCTGAGCTGGAGGGGGAATCCCTACCCTCCCCCCATCCCTGGCCCTTTGCAGATACTGGCTAAACTACGAGGCCCATCTGATGAAGGAAGGTTTGACGCAGAAGGTGAACACGCCTTTCCTGAAGGCTTTGGTCCAGAACCTCAGCACCAACACTGCAGAAGACTTCTATTTCTCTCTGGAGCCCTCTCAGGTGAAGAGCTCCCCAGCCCTCTTGGCTGGTTCACAGATGGGAGCTGCTGTGTCTGTGGTTGTAGGTTCCGAGGCAGGTGATGAAGGACGAGGACAAGCCCCCTGACAGAGTGCGACTTCCCAAGAGCCTTTTTCGATCCCTGCCAGGCAACAGGTCTGTGGTCCGCTTGGCCGTCACCATTCTGGACATTGGTCCAGGGACTCTCTTCAAGGTGAGGACTCAGGGAAGCTCCAAGGTTAAGTGCAGCCTGGCCTCCCCGATCTCCCCTTTCACAGGGCCCCCGGCTCGGCCTGGGAGATGGCAGCGGCGTGTTGAACAATCGCCTGGTGGGTTTGAGTGTGGGACAAATGCATGTCACCAAGCTGGCTGAGCCTCTGGAGATCGTCTTCTCTCACCAGCGACCGCCCCCTGTGAGTCCCCTGCTCAGGCCTGGCAGCCACTGCCTCTCTCCTGACTTCCACTCTTCGGTTTCAGAACATGACCCTCACCTGTGTATTCTGGGATGTGACTAAAGGTAGGGCCCGGAGGACCTTCTCTGGGGTAAGACTTTCCCTCTGTTCCCCTGGCCTCCTCTCCAGGGACCACTGGAGACTGGTCTTCTGAGGGCTGCTCCACGGAGGTCAGACCTGAGGGGACCGTGTGCTGCTGTGACCACCTGACCTTTTTCGCCCTGCTCCTGGTAACAGCCCCCTCCACTCTGATCCCAGCCATTGACGTGGTCCCGGTTCTGGGGTCACCCACAGAGACCCACCTTGGACCAGTCCACGGTGCATATCCTCACACGCATCTCCCAGGCGGGCTGTGGGGTCTCCATGATCTTCCTGGCCTTCACCATTATTCTTTATGCCTTTCTGAGGTGAGTGATCCCCACCTCCCCACCATGTCTCCGTAAATGGTGCCCCTCACCCCCACCCTCCAAGCCCTGGCCTAGGACATGGTCCCCATCCCCAACAAGCCGAGTGTGACTTGCCAGCTGGCCGCATTGCTGGACCCTGTGAGCGGGGCTTGGAGCGCCAGGAGAAATTACCACCAGCTCCCCAGGGTGGGGCCTGGCATCTCAGGTGAGGTGGACATGATCCCAGATGCTCCTCCAGGCCCCTTGGGGCCTCTTATTTCTCACCCCAGGCTTTCCCGGGAGAGGTTCAAGTCAGAAGATGCCCCAAAGATCCACGTGGCCCTGGGTGGCAGCCTGTTCCTCCTGAATCTGGCCTTCTTGGTCAATGTGGGGAGTGGCTCAAAGGGGTCTGATGCTGCCTGCTGGGCCCGGGGGGCTGTCTTCCACTACTTCCTGCTCTGTGCCTTCACCTGGATGGGCCTTGAAGCCTTCCACCTCTACCTGCTCGCTGTCAGGGTCTTCAACACCTACTTCGGGCACTACTTCCTGAAGCTGAGCCTGGTGGGCTGGGGTAGGTGCTGCCTGGATGGACAGAATAAACGGAGTGGTGTCATGCCATTTCCCCTTGTGCCCAGGCCTGCCCGCCCTGATGGTCATCGGCACTGGGAGTGCCAACAGCTACGGCCTCTACACCATCCGTGATAGGGAGAACCGCACCTCTCTGGAGCTGTGAGTGGCGGCTGTGGGAGCAGGGGTGATGCCCCAGTCCCACCACAGCTGCCCCCTCCTCCAGATGCTGGTTCCGTGAAGGGACAACCATGTACGCCCTCTATATCACCGTCCACGGCTACTTCCTCATCACCTTCCTCTTTGGCATGGTGGTCCTGGCCCTGGTGGTCTGGAAGATCTTCACCCTGTCCCGTGCTACAGCGGTCAAGGAGCGGGGGAAGAACCGGAAGAAGGTGCTCACCCTGCTGGGCCTCTCGAGCCTGGTGGGTGTGACATGGGGGTTGGCCATCTTCACCCCGTTGGGCCTCTCCACCGTCTACATCTTTGCACTTTTCAACTCCTTGCAAGGTGAGGCCCCTGCACCAGGGAGGTGATGGGCTCCAGGCTCACCGAGGCCTCTCCTTCCTAACAGGTGTCTTCATCTGCTGCTGGTTCACCATCCTTTACCTCCCAAGTCAGAGCACCACAGTCTCCTCCTCTACTGCAAGATTGGACCAGGCCCACTCCGCATCTCAAGAATAGGAAGGCACGGCCCTGCAATATGGACTCAGCTCTGGCTCTCTGTGTGACCTTGGGCAGCTCCGTGCCTCTCTCTGTACTCCCTCAGTTTCCTTCTCTGTACAATGTGGCTGGGGAGGGAGAGGATGGGACCAGGTTGGACCACGTGGCATCAGAGGTCCCATCCAGATCCAACTATAGGTCCAAGAGTCCACGTAAGCAGGTTTGCAAGGCTCTAAAGTTCCTATAGTCCTGAGACCCCCTGCCAGCAAAGAGTGACAGTCACCTCCATGCCCTGCCCTCATTGCAAAGCCCTCACTCACCTTCTGGTCTCAGCAAGGGAGGAGAGTCTGTTGCTGGCATAGCCCTGGAAGGAGCCCCCAGCCTCTCCCCTCCTCCTCCTTGTCACTGGCCTCCCACAACTCCCCTTCTGGCTGCCTGTAACCTTGAGGGGCATTCAGGAGGCCAGCGTTCCCTCAGGCACTGGGGGTTTGTTTTGGGGGGTGGGAGTTGATCCTCCCACCCAGTCTGCCCCTGGTCTCTGCCCATCCAATCAGAGCCCACCCTCCTGGAAGAGACCCCCGTGTTCAGAGTGCTGGCAGCCCTGCACGTGTCCAGGGACACTGCATTTCAAAGAACCACTGAGTGGGTGAGCTACCTTGGGCAAACCCCCCACTCCTGACTCTGACTGCCACGTGGGTGGCCCGACCTCTGACCTGCTGTCATCGTAGAGGTAGAAAGCAAACAATCTGGGGCTCAGCACACCTGGGGGTGCTCCCACTCATTCAGTGTGTGGGGCCCCTGAGCAGAGGCTGGGCATTGCCACTAGGACCTGAGCTCCTAGAGAACAAGGACCTGGGTGGCCTCGCTTACTGTTCCAGCCCAGGCCAAGCACAGGGTCTGGCTCGTGGCAAACCTTGAATAAATATTTGTTGGCTGAATGAGTGGATGTATGAGTTTGGCACCAGCCTGG